TGATCCGCCCACCTCGGCCTCCCAAAGTGCTGGGATTACAGGCGTGAGCCACCGCGCCCGGCCCCAAAGCAGTGATTCTCAAACCTCAGCTGTGTCAGGGTCACCGGGAGGGCCTGGGTCTGGTGAAATACCCCCAGTTTCTGATTCGGTGGGCCAGGGTGGGGCCTGAGAACCTGCATTTTCACGGATTCCCAGGCGATGCTTCTGCTGGTCGTCCGATCCCAGGCTTCAAGAACCAGTACCCACTTTGTGAGGCCGAGGTGGGAGGATTGCTTGGATCCTTGAGTTCGAGACCAGCCTGGCCATCATAGGGAGAACCTCCCCACCCCCAACCCCGCCACAGTTCTTTTTTTTTTTTTTTTTAATTAAAAAATAACTGGGCGTGGTGGCGCTGGCCTGTGGTCCCAGCTACTCCGGAGGCTGAGGTGGGAGGATCGCTGGAGCCCGGGAGGCGGAGGTTGCAGTGAGCTGTGGTGGTGCCACTGCACTCCAGCCTGGGCACCAGAACGAGACCCTGTCTCAAGAAAGATGAAAAGGAATATACTGGAGATTCTGAAGGCAATGACCACACTGACCACAGGTGAAACCCCGCAAAGACGGAGGAACCCAAAGAGCCACGAGAGCTGTGGGTGGAGACGGCCCAGGAGGCTGCAGCGGCCTGCTTTCAACAGCATACTTCTGGGTGGGACCCCCCGGGGCGGACACCGCCGCTCCCCTTGGCCGCGGTGGCGGGCGCCCCCTCCCGACGCTCTTGGGTAGTGCAACCCGGACCGCACAGCGGAGCGGCCGGCCCCCAGGTGGGCGGGGCCAACCCGGACCAGCCTCCCGCCGCCTCAAGTCCTTGGGTTGCTGGGACTGCAGGCCGCCGCGAAGACAGTCCCCGCCCGCCGGGTGGGCGGGCCCAAGGAGACCGCCCCGCTCTTCCCCCCGGGCCTTGATTGGTCAGCGTCGCCCTTGCGCGATGACGTCGTGCCTGGGCGGAAACTTTGCGAGAGTAGCGCGGGAGCTGAGAAGTTGCAGGGTTGAGTTGGTCCCGGCAAGTCCTTGAGCAGTTTGTTCCTCTGTCTTCCCGCTTCCTGGTGCCCCGACTGCGTCCCCACGAACGCCCCGTCCTTACCGCCGGCTGCTGTGGAGTGCCTCGCTGTCTCCCAGGTCCCCGAGTGAGCGTCGAATGGGACCTCTGTGGCTAGGGTTGCAGAGTATTGGTTCTTTCCCTCTCATTAGGTTCCTGGTTTCAGAGAAGATGACCGAAGAAGTGGATTTCCTGGGACAGGACTCTGATGGGGGTAGTGAGGAAGTGGTCCTAACTCCTGCAGAGCTCATTGAAAGATTGGAGCAGGTAAGCATCCCAGATCGAATCCCTTTGCTCCAGATGCTTGCTTTTTCTGGCATTTGTCTTTTAGGCCTGGATGAATGAAAAGTTTGCCCCTGAGCTGCTGGAGAGCAAGCCTGAGATTGTAGAATGTGTCATGGAACAGCTGGAGCACATGGTAAGAGTCGCTTGTCTTGGGTTGACAAAGGATTTTTTATAAACCTTAATTTCTCATTTAATAGGAAGAAAATCTCAGGAGAGCCAAAAGGGAGGACCTGAAGGTCAGCATCCACCAAATGGAGATGGAGAGGATCCGCTACGTCCTCAGCAGCTACTTGCGGTGTCGCCTCATGAAGGTTTGACGTGGAGATACCTGGAGGGATTGAGAGTTTTCATGAAGATTTTGCTTTATCCTCACAGATAGAGAAGTTTTTCCCTCATGTCCTTGAGAAGGAAAAAACACGTCCTGAGGGGGAGCCTTCCAGCCTCTCGCCGGAAGAGTTGGCCTTTGCCAGAGAGTGAGTGAGTGAGCCGTTGGCGTGGGGCACCTACACCACAGCGATTTGAATCCATGTCTTTCAGGTTCATGGCGAACACAGAGTCCTATCTGAAAAATGTCGCCTTGAAGCACATGCCCCCTAACTTACAGAAGGTGGACCTCTTTCGGGCAGGTAAACAGGACGTTCTCCCTGCAGGTGGCCCAATTTCCTAATCACATTGTTGTTTTCCTGGCAGTTCCCAAACCAGATCTAGATTCTTACGTGTTTCTGAGAGTGAGAGAACGACAAGAAAACATACTGGTAGAACCAGACACAGATGAGCAGAGGTGAGTGGCGTGCATCTTTCACAGTGGGCACATCTGCAGGCAAATGTGTTTCCCTCTTTTTCAGGGACTACGTGATTGACCTGGAGAAGGGCTCACAGCACTTGATCCGATACAAAACCATTGCACCTCTGGTTGCATCTGGAGCTGTCCAGCTAATTTAAAACTAGGCATAAACAGCCAGGCATGGTGACTCAAGCCTGTAATCCCAGCACTTTGGGAGGCCGAGGCGGGCGGATCATGAGGTCAGGAGTTCGAGACCAACCGACCAACATGGTGAAACCCCATCTTTACTAAAAATACAAAATAATTAGCCGGGTGTTGGTGGTGTGCACCTGTAATCCCAGCTACTCAGGAGGCCGGGGCAGGAGAATCGCTTGAACCTGGGAGCAGGAGGTTGCAGTGAGCCGAGGTCGTGCCATTGCACTCCAGCCTGGGTGACAGTGAGACTTTGTCTCAAAAAAAAAAACAAAAAACAAAAAAAAAACAAACTAGGCATAAACTCATGAGGTCAGGAGATCAAGACCATCCTGGCTACTAAACCCCATCTCTACTAAACCCATCTCTACTAAAAATACAAAAAATTAGCCAGGCATGGTGGCGGGCCCATCTACTCAGGAGGCTGAGGCAGGAGAATGGTGTGAACCCGGGAGGTGGAGCTTGCAGTGAGCCAAGATCGTGCCATTGCACTCTAGCCTGGGCGACAGAGCGAGACTCCATTTCCAAAAAAAACACACTAGGCGTAAACAAGAATGAAGACCTGGAACCGTAGAGAAAATACTAGAAACCCCTCGTATCACGTTGTGCCTGAGGACAATAATAAAGTAGTTTACTAGGCATCAGACATTCCTCAGCAGTGCTGTGGGTCACGGGCGTGAAGCGGAGCTCGAGGCAGGATTGCTTGTGTTGCTGCATGTCCTGTCTGCTGTTTTAGCCCGTGTCAGTAGATGGGGCCATTGTACTGTTTGTTCTGCACACTTGGCGGAGCAGCAGAGGCTCTCAGCACGCCTTTTCCCTTTGTAGTATTTTCTGAGCTAAGGAAAGTCAGGCAGAAGTAGTTCATAAGAAGGCATCACTGCCTGTGATCGGGGCTGCATTTAGCCCTGACCTGATAATGGTAGGAGAGTTCATTTAGCCTTTCTGCTGCGAAGATTGTAAATAGATTAAAGAAAACAGCTGTGGCCTTCTCCCGTCATACATCATTAGACTGTGTAAACTAACATTTTAGAACCTCTAATATTGGACTTAAAACCAATTTCTGTCGTGCTTAATTGAAAATCACAACTAAACCAATAAACCATTATTAAATTTCCATTCTGCAGCAGAAGGCACCTCTGGACGGCTCCCGGCTTGTAGTTTAATGAAGTATGTGCTCCCTGCTGTTAACCCGCAGCCCTCCCCAACTCTCCAGCAGCTTTGCCAAGTCAGCCTCCGGGCCATCTGGCTGTCCTTGGCCAAGGCACTGTTAACGGAGTGACGTTAACCATCTTGTATTGTGACCTGTGGCCGCTTTTCTGGTTTAAGTCCTTCACTTTTTCAAGAGGAATGGATGAAATTAATGTGCATGCAGAGTCTCACAGTGATGCCGGAAGGAAGGATGTATAGGCAGTGAATGAATGATCTTTCCTTGAAATGCTATAAAAAGCAACCTGCATTCCAGTCTTTTCTTCCTGGTTGAAGTTGGCAGATTTCCATTTGCAGGGTATGGGCTGCGAGAGTAATCAGGGTAACATTGCTGTCATTTCCAAGAGAAATCAGTAGGGGAAAGCAAGGGAGGTCTTTTTTTTTTTTCTTTTTTGAGACGGAGTTTCCCTCTTGTTACCCAGGCTGGAGTGGCAGTGGTGTGAACACGGCTCACTGCAGCCTCCACCTCCTGGGTTCAAGAGATTCTCCTGCCCCAGCCTCCCGAGTAGCTGGTATTATAGGTGCACACCACCACACCCAACTAATTTTTTGTATTTTTAGTAGAGATGGGGTTTCATGATGTTGGCCAAGCTGGTCTCGAGCTCCTGACCCCAGGTGATCCACCCACCTCGGCCTCCCAAAGTGCTGGAATTATAGGCGTGAGCCACTGCGCACGGCCTGGGGAGGTTTTATTTCTTGACAAAGGTATTTGATACTCGTGCAGTCCCTGGAGGGTCTCACTGGAGAGACAACATTTAGGCTGAGATCTGATTAACAGGAGGCAGCTGCAGTGCAGAGGTCAAAAGGGAGGGTGTTCCAGGCAGAGAAAACAGCCTGTGCAAAGGCCCTGAGGCAGAAACAAACTCTACTTGAGGTCAGCCTGGTTAGAAAGCCCAACTCAAAATAGAAAGTATTACATGATAAGGTCTGAGGCAGGCTGGACCCAGATCTTACAGGACCTTGTTAATAAGGATCCCATTTGGTCCCCCACAGTCCTGAGAAGCGGGCAGGGCTGTGGGAAACAGCAGATATTTAGTGGTAAGCCTGAGATCAGAACCCAAGTCTGCACTTCCTAGTCACGTTCTCCCTGTAGTGCTAAGCCCAGAGACCTGAGCTGTTAACCTAGAACAGTGTGCTTCCTAAGCCTTAATGTGCATACCCATCGCCTGGAGCTCGCCTTAAGATGTAGGTTCTGCCTGAAGCCCAAGTTCATTTAGTATGTCATGGTTAATTCAGAGTAAAATCAAGAGTTAGTACTTGATTTATGCTTGTTATATAAAGAAAGAGACAACTTCACTGTATGATCATTTTGTCACTTTTCAAAAGCATTTAATTCCCATTCAATTGAAAATGTTTCAAGAACAAACCTGTTTGGTCATTTTATTGATATTGCACATTTGTATATGAATAAATTTTTGCAAATTAAAAAAAAAAAAGATGTAGGTTCTGAAACAGGGTGAGGTCCAGGATCCTGCCTTTCTAAGGAGCTCCCATGTTGTGCAGTTGCTGCTGGCCCGGGGACCACATTGAATGACGGCTCTACGTCCTCATGCCTCCAGCTGCTGCCCTGTACATGTCCAACTGCACGGAGCACTTTACATCCTCTAAAACCACAGTAAATTGCTCCATTTCCTAAATTACCTCTTCAAGAGAAGACTGGTTTTGATGTCATTTTTAAATAAAGGAGAAGTTGAATTTCAAAACCAAGTGGAACAGGAAATGATGTGACTTGGTT